CAGGTGCAAGTTCAGACGCTCCAAGGAGAGCAACCACTGCCATTGGGTTGTGCAGTAAGGTGTGAATGACTAACATCGAATCTGTCCTGAGAGTAGGTTTTAGTAGAGAGAGAGAACCTGGCAGAGTTGCGGGCCTGACGAGGGCAGGGGAAGAGCCTGTAAAACAAGCCCTGCCCACAGCAGACTGTTGCTCAGTTAGGCCAGAGCCCTGTGGAGGAGATGAGTGTTTGAGTGAGGAGAGAGAGGAGGAGGAGGGCAGGAAGAGGAGGAAAAGGCTCTTGTGTTATGTTCCAGTTATGCACCACAAGGACTGCATCATCCCGGGAAGGGCCCAGGATCCCTCCTCCAGCAAGTAAAATGAGTTTCAAAGAGCACTTGGGCAATCCTGATCAGTGGGACTCACCTTTGCCTGCAGGGAGCTGACACCCCTGGACAACTGGCCAGTGGAGCCTCTAGGGAGGTGGGGTCCTACAACCTGACACGAGCCAGGTTTAGCCTCAGATGCAGCCCATGCTGACCCCCAGTGGGAGCATGCTGACCCCCAGCTCCACTGCTTGTAGAGGGGATTGGGAGCTGAGGGGTTCTTTACCTCCTGGAGTCACAGAGCCCCTTATGGTCTGTTGGAAGTTACAGACCCCTATGGAAACATACAAACAAATGTGTACATGCAGCACTATATGTGATTTTACATTATAAAATAAGCACTAGGAGGGAGCAAAAGGATGGGGTGTTCATTTTACAGATTAGAAAACTGAGGCCCTCCGGGGCATAACGCCTTCCTGCAACCCTAGGCCTCTCTGCCTGTATTAGGCCATTGTTGCGTTGCTGTAGAGAAATACCTGAGGCTGGGTAATTTATAAGAAAAGAGGTTTCGTTGGCTCACAGTTCTGCAGGTTGTAAAGGAAACTCAGCACCAGCGTCAGCTTCTGATGAGGCCTCAGGAAGCTTCCAATCATGGCAGAAGGTGAAGGGGGAGCAGGAAATGTCACATGGCAAGATTGGGAGCAAGAGAGAGGGAGGGAGGAGGTGTCACACACTTTTAAACAACCAGATCTCATGAGAACTCCCTATCCCAAGGACAGCACCAAGACATGAGGGATCCACCGCCACGGCCTGAACACCCCCACCAGGCCCACCTCCAGTCCTCCAGTGTTGGGGATGACATTTCAACATGAGATTTGAGGGACAGATATCTGAACTATAGCACCACCATGCCAGTTCCCTTTCTTTCTGTCATCCCAGATCTACCATGAATCATGTGTCACATCAAATTAGACTCGTTAGGGCATAAGCAGGGGCCCCGCAGTCCAGAATGTTCCAAATAAATTGAGACTTGTCCATCTGTGTGTCCTGATTTGGGGGTTCAAAGAATAGTCCCTCTAGACAGGGGCACAAACCCTTCCTTCACACACAGTAGGCCCTTGAGGAATAGTGGTTGCAGCAATAAAGAAGAGAAGAGAATTCTCAAGGGTGTATGTGGCCTCTCCCCCTAAGAGATTTTGACTCTGCAATCCAACCTCAACCACACGGGAGAGAGGGCAGCCAGTGCTGAGGCTGGATGGGGGCTTCATACCTGTGTCATCATGGGTGCCGGGGCCCAGCCTGCCCTGTGCTAGGGTCACTTCCACACCATCTCTGTACCCGCCACCAGTCTCCAATTTGGCCCACATTGCACTTTCAGCCTTGCTCTGGCCCTGCCAAGCTTTTCGTAATGGGGTCACTTTGGCCATGGCCTCACCCCTCTGGATGTCAGGACAACGCAGCCAGACAGGGTAATCAGACTTAGGCAAAATGGTGTGTGTGTGTGTGTGTGTGTGTGTGTGTGTGTGTGTGTGTGTGTAGGGGGAGGGAGCATTCAACAGGGAGAGAATACCAGATAATAAAGAGCTACAGAGCCAACAGGGACATGGAGCCACTCCCACTAACTGAACCTCCCTCCTCTTTCCCTCCATCCTTGGAAGTTGCGTTCCAGCCAGCTGCCACTGTTAATTCATATGAGAGATTGGACCAGGGAGATGCCACCAGGCTTTCACCCCCGCTGTGATGCTGAGGCTGTGGGAGGGATGGTGTGGTTGACTGGGGCCACCTTCATTAGACAGAGCTGCCATCCTGATAAAGGAAAGGCTTCTTGTCTCAGAGCTGTGTCCTCCCACTGGCTTTTCTCCCTGCATGCTGTAACTGGTCATCTCAGTCCTGAAGCAGGTATGTGTGTTGGGCCAAGGTGGAAGGAGAGTGACACTGTTATTAAATTAACCCAGTCCCTTTCATTGCATCCTCCAAGTGAAGAACAAAAGGGATTTTGCATTTGCCCACAGTGTCTCTCTAAGCAAGGTCTCTGGAACATCTGTAGGAACTCAGAGACGTTTGGAATGGGCCAATAAAACATGGTGAGCATCCAGCAGCAGCCTGGGGTGCTGGGCAGAGCCGGGACCTGGGTAGGAATCACAGCAGGATTCCAGCCCTGGCTCTGCGCCTTGCATTGCTCTCACCTGGCTTCCATATCTGGAGGAACATACCTATTTCTCACGATCACTGTGAAGATGGAATGGGGTTTTGTATTTGAAGCTCTGTGTGCAGTTCTGGAGCCCCGAATGTCCTTGGGGGTGCTCTGAAACCTTAGTGCCTTTATCTCTTCTAATGGTAGGAAATGCACCCTTATTTTAGTCAGATCCTGTGAATTAAATTTTAAAATGGCCATAATAGCTAAGAAGGTAAACTATTAGTGACTAACTAAGTTGAAGTCTCCATCAGTGTCAAGAAGACAGTTTCATTTGCTGTTACATAAAGTTTTCAGATTGTTTTTCTCATACTTCCAACCCAAACGTGCAGAATATTTAAAGCTTAGCAAAAAAAATTATAGGGAACTTAGAAATATATAAAACATGTGATGATTGTAATTTTCTTGTGTTAACTGGGTTTGCAACTATTTTGCTAGGATAATCTGCCCAATTAACCTCTCATATAACTTCTGAAACTTGTTTCATAGAACACGTAAGGGCAAAGGAAAAGCAAGACTCAGTCAATGTCTGAAGCAAACTGGAGTCAATGAGGCAATGCCTGCTTAGAACTTTGCACGCTTGAAGTTTCATACTGTTAATTAAATCTGCCTCAATTCTTTTTTGAGGGACAAATGGGATTCACCATGGGAAAGAGAGTTATCTGAGAGGAACATCCCAGATTGGAGAAGGAAGAGGTCAACTCAGCCCAACTAGAGTAGTCCAACAGTTTAATTCTATCTCACTACAACATAAGCGTTCTGTCAGGTGAGCCTGCTAAGTTCCTTTCCTCTCTTCTCATTTTTCTCTCTTTTCTATTTCTGTTTCCTAGGAACGAGTGGAATATCTCTTTCTCATAATTTTTACGGTGGAAGCGTTTTTAAAAGTAATCGCCTATGGACTCCTCTTTCACCCCAATGCCTACCTCCGCAACGGCTGGAACCTACTAGATTTTATAATTGTGGTTGTGGGGTAAGTATCACTGTCTGTTTCTTTCCCTTTATCTGACAGTCCTTCTCTCTTTCCTCTCTTCTAGGCTTTTTAGTGCAATTTTAGAACAAGCAACCAAAGCAGATGGGGCAAACGCTCTCGGAGGGAAAGGGGCCGGATTTGATGTGAAGGCGCTGAGGGCCTTCCGCGTGCTGCGCCCCCTGCGGCTGGTGTCCGGAGTCCCAAGTAAGTGAAGCCCGTTCTTGTGTACAGTGTTAGCTTGGTTCAGTGAGTGGCTCTGTCCCCGCAGGTCTCCAGGTGGTCCTGAATTCCATCATCAAGGCCATGGTCCCCCTGCTGCACATCGCCCTGCTTGTGCTGTTTGTCATCATCATCTACGCCATCATCGGCTTGGAGCTCTTCATGGGGAAGATGCACAAGACCTGCTACAACCAGGAGGGCATAGCAGGTAAGAGGGGCAGGCGGCTGCGCTCCCAAGGCTCTTCTTCTGGCCATTTGAGATGTTCCAGCAGAAGATGACCCTTCCCCTTGTGCGCTGGAAACGGGCCACGGGCGGCAGTGCCAGAACGGCACGGTGTGCAAGCCCGGCTGGGATGGTCCCAAGCACGGCATCACCAACTTTGACAACTTTGCCTTCGCCATGCTCACGGTGTTCCAGTGCATCACCATGGAGGGCTGGACGGACGTGCTGTACTGGGTACGTAGCATGAGTGGGCAGTCAGAGGGTGGGTGCCTCACTAACTATCATTCCGTTCTTCCAGGTCAATGATGCCGTAGGAAGGGACTGGCCCTGGATCTATTTTGTTACACTAATCATCATAGGGTCATTTTTTGTACTTAACTTGGTTCTCGGTGTGCTTAGCGGGTAAGCAGGACCAAGGAAAAAGGTCTTGATTTTCCTGCCCTGCCCCTCCTCTCACTCTCACCAGAGAGTTTTCCAAAGAGAGGGAGAAGGCCAAGGCCCGGGGAGATTTCCAGAAGCTGCGGGAGAAGCAGCAGCTAGAAGAGGATCTCAAAGGCTACCTGGATTGGATCACTCAGGCCGAAGACATCGATCCTGAGAATGAGGACGAAGGCATGGATGAGGAGAAGCCCCGAAACAGTGAGCAGCCGTCTTCTTCTGTGTTTGGGCTGTGCCTGGCTCTGCTTCCCTTTGACTCTTGCAGTGAGCATGCCCACCAGTGAGACCGAGTCCGTCAACACCGAAAACGTGGCTGGAGGTGACATCGAGGGAGAAAACTGCGGGGCCAGGCTGGCGTGAGTAGGCACGGCGAGCCCAGGGGCTGGGGTCCTTTGGTAACATTTCCTTTTTCTTTTTCAGCCACCGGATCTCCAAGTCAAAGTTCAGGTGAGTGAGACTCACGCTGCTCTTCCTTCCTTACCCCACCCTTCTCTCCCTGTCCCCTTTCCAGCCGCTACTGGCGCCGGTGGAATCGGTTCTGCAGAAGGAAGTGCCGCGCCGCAGTCAAGTCTAATGTCTTCTACTGGCTGGTGATTTTCCTGGTGTTCCTCAACACGCTCACCATTGCCTCTGAGCACTACAACCAGCCCAACTGGCTCACAGAAGTCCAAGGTGAGCGGCGGCCCCAGCTCTGCTCTGGTTTCCTCGGATCTCATCCCTCTCCTGGGCCTGCCAGACACGGCAAACAAGGCCCTGCTGGCCCTGTTCACGGCAGAGATGCTCCTGAAGATGTACAGCCTGGGCCTGCAGGCCTACTTCGTGTCCCTCTTCAACCGCTTTGACTGCTTCGTCGTGTGTGGCGGCATCCTGGAGACCATCCTGGTGGAGACCAAGATCATGTCCCCACTGGGCATCTCCGTGCTCAGATGCGTCCGGCTGCTGAGGATTTTCAAGATCACGAGGTACTGGGCTCCCCCTCTCACTTTGAAGAGGGAGAGTGCTGACCTCCCTCCTGTTGGCTCTCAGGTACTGGAACTCCTTGAGCAACCTGGTGGCATCCTTGCTGAACTCTGTGCGCTCCATCGCCTCCCTGCTCCTTCTCCTCTTCCTCTTCATCATCATCTTCTCCCTCCTGGGGATGCAGCTCTTTGGAGGAAAGTTCAACTTTGATGAGATGCAGACCCGGAGGAGCACATTCGATAACTTCCCCCAGTCCCTCCTCACTGTGTTTCAGGTATGGACTCTTCTCTGCTGGGATTCGGACTCGTGTCCCTTATTGGTGGGAATGTGTCATTCAGATCCTGACCGGGGAGGACTGGAATTCGGTGATGTATGATGGGATCATGGCTTATGGCGGCCCCTCTTTTCCAGGGATGTTAGTCTGTATTTACTTCATCATCCTCTTCATCTGTGGAAACTGTATCCTTTGCTGCTGCCCCCCACCCCTGCGGGGGTCATTTTCTTTAAGAATGGACACAAACAGATATCCTACTGAATGTGTTCTTGGCCATTGCTGTGGACAACCTGGCTGATGCTGAGAGCCTCACATCTGCCCAAAAGGAGGAGGAAGAGGAGAAGGAGAGAAAGAAGCTGGCCAGGTAACCCTCTAAGCTTGCCCAGGCCTGGGGCTCCATTTATTTTTTTCTGCTGCTGACTGGCCAGGACTGCCAGCCCAGAGAAGAAACAAGAGTTGGTGGAGAAGCCGGCAGTGGGGGAATCCAAGGAGGAGAAGATTGAGCTGAAATCCATCACGGCTGACGGAGAGTCTCCACCCGCCACCAAGGTGAGGAGCTGTCTCCTTCCTGGAGCTGTGAGATTCTTCCCCCTTCTCCCCTGTGACTGTCTAGATCAACATGGATGACCTCCAGCCCAATGAAAATGAGGATAAGAGCCCCTACCCCAACCCAGAAACTACAGGTACCAGTCCCACTGCCTAACCTGGGATTGGGAGTTATTTAGAATGGTGCTGTTCTTCTTACAGGAGAAGAGGATGAGGAGGAGCCAGAGATGCCTGTCGGCCCTCGCCCACGACCACTCTCTGAGCTTCACCTTAAGGAAAAGGCAGTGCCCATGCCAGAAGCCAGCGCGTTTTTCATCTTCAGCTCTAACAACAGGTGTGCAGCAATGGTGGGGAAGGTGGGGTCCTTTGTCTCTCCTCCTGTCCCCTCTCCCGTACAGGTTTCGCCTCCAGTGCCACCGCATTGTCAATGACACGATCTTCACCAACCTGATCCTCTTCTTCATTCTGCTCAGCAGCATTTCCCTGGCTGCTGAGGACCCGGTCCAGCACACCTCCTTCAGGAACCATGTATGCATCGCCTGTGTCTTCTGCACTCCTTCCCATCCCCACCCTGTTCCTTTTTGTTTTGCAGATTCTGTTTTATTTTGATATTGTTTTTACCACCATTTTCACCATTGAAATTGCTCTGAAGGTAAAGCCCCCATCCCCTTCTGCTCCTCCTGTTCACACTGGTGTTCCTTTGTCCCTCCCTGCAGATGACTGCTTATGGGGCTTTCTTGCACAAGGGTTCTTTCTGCCGGAACTACTTCAACATCCTGGACCTGCTGGTGGTCAGCGTGTCCCTCATCTCCTTTGGCATCCAGTGAGTGGGAGCCCCTCAGCCCACGATGGGCCAGCTTACTACCCTGCCTGTTTCCCTCTCCCAGGTCCAGTGCAATCAATGTCGTGAAGATCTTGCGAGTCCTGCGAGTACTCAGGCCCCTGAGGGCCATCAACAGGGCCAAGGGGCTAAAGGTGAGTTGAGGGCTTGGGTAGGGAGTCTCCAGCACGTCCCTCTCCCCGTCCCTTCCCACTGCAGCATGTGGTTCAGTGTGTGTTTGTCGCCATCCGGACCATCGGGAACATCGTGATTGTCACCACCCTGCTGCAGTTCATGTTTGCCTGCATCGGGGTCCAGCTCTTCAAGGTAAAGTCTGGGCTCCGTTGTGGTCCTCCTACACATCTCTGATACTCTGTTCTCTGCCTTCCAGGGAAAGCTGTACACCTGTTCAGACAGTTCCAAGCAGACAGAGGCGGAATGCAAGTGAGTAGAGGTGGGAGGGCAGCCAGGGCCACCCCAGAGTAAACTCCTTCTCCTCCTCTCTCAGGGGCAACTACATCACGTACAAAGACGGGGAGGTTGACCACCCCATCATCCAACCCCGCAGCTGGGAGAACAGCAAGTTTGACTTTGACAATGTTCTGGCAGCCATGATGGCCCTCTTCACCGTCTCCACCTTCGAAGGGTGGCCAGAGTGAGTATGCAAAGCAAGGCCCCACGAGCCCTGTTCCCTCTGTGGGACCTGTCTCCTCCTGCAGGCTGCTGTACCGCTCCATCGACTCCCACACGGAAGACAAGGGCCCCATCTACAACTACCGTGTGGAGATCTCCATCTTCTTCATCATCTACATCATCATCATCGCCTTCTTCATGATGAACATCTTCGTGGGCTTCGTCATCGTCACCTTTCAGGAGCAGGGGGAGCAGGAGTACAAGAACTGTGAGCTGGACAAGAACCAGGTAGCTTCCTAGGAAGGAGCGGAGGGAAGCGGCCCACTCTCCCCATCCTCCACCACCCTCCCAGCGACAGTGCGTGGAATACGCCCTCAAGGCCCGGCCCCTGCGGAGGTACATCCCCAAGAACCAGCACCAGTACAAAGTGTGGTACGTGGTCAACTCCACCTACTTCGAGTACCTGATGTTCGTCCTCATCCTGCTCAACACCATCTGCCTGGCCATGCAGGTCAGTCCCAGGAGGAGCACAGCCATGGTGCTGTGTTCACAGCTCCTCCCCTCTCCTGATGCAGCACTACGGCCAGAGCTGCCTGTTCAAAATCGCCATGAACATCCTCAACATGCTCTTCACTGGCCTCTTCACCGTGGAGATGATCCTGAAGCTCATTGCCTTCAAACCCAAGGTAGGCCTCTGAGAAAGACCTTTGATTCCCAGCTCTCTCTCCCCGGCTGCTCTGCCCCATGCAGCACTATTTCTGTGATGCATGGAATACATTTGACGCCTTGATTGTTGTGGGTAGCATTGTTGATATAGCAATCACCGAGGTAAACGTAAGTACATGGCGTCTGTCCCTAACCGTCCGTAACTGCACCTCCTGTTGCCGACGGGTTCCAGAACGCAGAGGAAAACTCCCGCATCTCCATCACCTTCTTCCGCCTGTTCCGGGTCATGCGTCTGGTGAAGCTGCTGAGCCGTGGGGAGGGCATCCGGACGCTGCTGTGGACCTTCATCAAGTCCTTCCAGGTAGCCGCCCCTCATGTCCTGCGGCCCGGGGAGCCTCATGGGAGTCTCCTGCACTTCCTTCCAGGCCCTGCCCTATGTGGCCCTCCTGATCGTGATGCTGTTCTTCATCTACGCGGTGATCGGGATGCAGGTAGGGAGGCTCCCACCACGGGGCTCCTGGCCATCACTGAACACCTCTTCCTTCTCTCTCCTAGGTGTTTGGGAAAATTGCCCTGAATGATACCACAGAGATCAACCGGAACAACAACTTTCAGACCTTCCCCCAGGCCGTGCTGCTCCTCTTCAGGTGGGTCCCTGAAGACATAGGTGCACAGATACGCTGCATGAACGTGGCTCTCCCTCCCCTCCAGGTGTGCCACCGGGGAGGCCTGGCAGGACATCATGCTGGCCTGCATGCCAGGCAAGAAGTGTGCCCCAGAGTCCGAGCCCAGCAACAGCACGGAGGGTGAAACACCCTGTGGTAGCAGCTTTGCTGTCTTCTACTTCATCAGCTTCTACATGCTCTGTGCCTTCCTGGTAAGCCAAGGGGGAACTCAACAGCCAGCAGCCTCACAGCACCTCATTGTACTGTTCCCCACAGATCATCAACCTCTTTGTAGCTGTCATCATGGACAACTTTGACTACCTGACAAGGGACTGGTCCATCCTTGGTCCCCACCACCTGGATGAGTTTAAAAGAATCTGGGCAGAGTATGACCCTGAAGCCAAGTAAGTTCCCAGAGGGAAATCCTGATTCCCCAATGCCCTGTCCCTCCTCTCCCTCCTCTTCTAGGGGTCGTATCAAACACCTGGATGTGGTGACCCTCCTCCGGCGGATTCAGCCGCCACTAGGTTTTGGGAAGCTGTGCCCTCACCGCGTGGCTTGCAAAGTAAGAGATAACGGGGTTCATGGGAGGGAGAGTCATCACCAGCTTTGCTTCTCTTCGCCTGCAGCGCCTGGTCTCCATGAACATGCCTCTGAACAGCGACGGGACAGTCATGTTCAATGCCACCCTGTTTGCCCTGGTCAGGACGGCCCTGAGGATCAAAACAGAAGGTAAGGTCGCCCGTGGGCACTGGGAGAGACACCCAAGGGGCTGAGGATCCTTTCCGCCCTGCAGGGAACCTAGAACAAGCCAATGAGGAGCTGCGGGCGATCATCAAGAAGATCTGGAAGCGGACCAGCATGAAGCTGCTGGACCAGGTGGTGCCCCCTGCAGGTGGTGAGTGCTCCCTGGACTCCCGCACCTTGGCCCTTACCCCCTCTCCCCTCTCCATACGTCTCAGATGATGAGGTCACCGTTGGCAAGTTCTACGCCACGTTCCTGATCCAGGAGTACTTCCGGAAGTTCAAGAAGCGCAAAGAGCAGGGCCTTGTGGGCAAGCCCTCCCAGAGGAACGCGCTGTCTCTGCAGGTGAGGGCCTGGGGGCGGGCCCACACTCCAGGGTGGTCCTCACCATCCTCCCCTTGGATTCCAGGCTGGCTTGCGCACACTGCATGACATCGGGCCTGAGATCCGACGGGCCATCTCTGGAGATCTCACCGCTGAGGAGGAGCTGGACAAGGCCATGAAGGAGGCTGTGTCCGCTGCTTCTGAAGATGACATCTTCAGGGTGGGTGGTGCCATGGCGCACTCTCGACCCCTCTTCTCCACCCACCCCTCCTTCTTGCCTACAGAGGGCCGGTGGCCTGTTCGGCAACCACGTCAGCTACTACCAAAGCGACGGCCGGAGCGCCTTCCCCCAGACCTTCACCACTCAGCGCCCGCTGCACATCAACAAGGCGGGCAGCAGCCAGGGCGACACTGAGTCGCCATCCCACGAGAAGCTGGTGGACTCCACCTTCACCCCGAGCAGCTACTCGTCCACCGGCTCCAACGCCAACATCAACAACGCCAACAACACCGCCCTGGGTCGCCTCCCTCGCCCCGCCGGCTACCCCAGCACGGTCAGCACTGTGGAGGGCCACGGGCCCCCCTTGTCCCCTGCCATCCGGGTGCAGGAGGTGGCGTGGAAGCTCAGCTCCAACAGGTAAGTGGGAGGCTGGCCACCCCAGGCGGCACTCTGATGTTTTTCTTCATCTTGGATATTGTAGGTGCCACTCCCGGGAGAGCCAGGCAGCCATGGCGGGTCAGGAGGAGACGTCTCAGGATGAGACCTATGAAGTGAAGATGAACCATGACACGGAGGCCTGCAGTGAGCCCAGCCTGCTCTCCACAGAGATGTGAGCTCTGCTGCCCTCTGCTGAGGCTGACCCAGGAACAAGCCCCATGAGCTCTCTGTTCCAGGCTCTCCTACCAGGATGACGAAAATCGGCAACTGACGCTCCCAGAGGAGGACAAGAGGGACATCCGGCAATCTCCGAAGAGGGGTTTCCTCCGCTCTGCCTCACTAGGTAAATGCACCGCTCGCTCTCTGGATGTGGTCCCCTGATGGTGGCTCTCTGGCTGGCTTTGCAGGTCGAAGGGCCTCCTTCCACCTGGAATGTCTGAAGCGACAGAAGGACCGAGGGGGAGACATCTCTCAGAAGACAGTCCTGCCCTTGCATCTGGTTCATCATCAGGTAGCTCACACTTTTGGACAGGCCACTGTCACCCTATTAACTCACACTCCTTGTGTGTCCGCAGGCATTGGCAGTGGCAGGCCTGAGCCCCCTCCTCCAGAGAAGCCATTCCCCTGCCTCATTCCCTAGGCCTTTTGCCACCCCACCAGCCACACCTGGCAGCCGAGGCTGGCCCCCACAGCCCGTCCCCACCCTGCGGCTTGAGGGGGTCGAGTCCAGTGAGAAACTCAACAGCAGCTTCCCATCCATCCACTGCGGCTCCTGGGCTGAGACCACCCCCGGTGGCGGGGGCAGCAGCGCCGCCCGGAGAGTCCGGCCCGTCTCCCTCATGGTGCCCAGCCAGGCTGGGGCCCCAGGGAGGCAGTTCCACGGCAGTGCCAGCAGCCTGGTGGAAGCGGTAGGTGACTCGCAGATGGGCAGGGGGGAGAGGGTTCTTCATGGCTCCCACCCCGCTCCTTCAGGTCTTGATTTCAGAAGGACTGGGGCAGTTTGCTCAAGATCCCAAGTTCATCGAGGTCACCACCCAGGAGCTGGCCGACGCCTGCGACATGACCATAGAGGAGATGGAGAGCGCGGCCGACAACATCCTCAGCGGGGGCGCCCCACAGAGCCCCAATGGCGCCCTCTTACCCTTTGTGAACTGCAGGGACGCGGGGCAGGACCGAGCCGGGGGCGAAGAGGACGCGGGCTGTGTGCGCGCGCGGGGTCGACCGAGTGAGGAGGAGCTCCAGGACAGCAGGGTCTACGTCAGCAGCCTGTAGTGGGCGCTGCCAGATGCGGGCTTTTTTTTATTTGTTTCAATGTTCCTAATGGGTTCGTTTCAGAAGTGCCTCACTGTTCTCGTGACCTGGAGTTAACCGGAACAGCGTCTTCATTCATTTCTGTTGGGACCAGACGCGGAGCCTGGGTGCGCGAGCCGCCCTCCGGGAGGAAGGCGCCCGGCTGCGTCTGCAGAGGCGGGGAGAGGAGGCGGCGAGGGTCCCGGGGCGCGAGGAAGGCGCCTGCCCTCTCCCAGCTCGCAGGCCCCGGGCCCGGCCGCGCCTCCGCGGGGAGAGCACCCCGGCTTCCCGCGCGCCCTCACCAAAAGGACCCTACAGCAAACGGGTGTCTTTCGACTCTGCTTGTAGAAACCATTTGCACATATTCTGTACGAGCCTCGCTGTCTCCCTAGAGCCAGGGCCCTGCGGATTTGGAGAAGGGAGCGGGGCAGGACTTCCAGGAGGACCCCAACCCGGCCCGGAGAGGGAGGAGGAGGCCTCCAGGGGCGCGGAGCTCTGGGGATGGGCGTCGGGCCGGCAGTGGTGCGGCTCACTCCGTCCCTGCCCACCTGCGACGGGATCCCCCGACCGGCACGGGCCACGCCGAGCTCCCGGCCAGCCGCCGGCCCGCAGGCAGCGCGAGGGAGGAGCTGCGCCGCCGGCTCCGCCCAACCAGGTGGTGCTGAGCTTCCGCTGAGCGCTCTTTTGTTTTGTGGTTTGACACTTTTCTTGACAGCATGTTGCAGTTTCTTTTCGGTTTTGGTTTTTTTTAAATGTTTTATTTTGCTTTCCCAGCGGGAGGGGAGGAAGAAGAGTGTTTACAAAGTCCTGTAGCCCCCTCACCTTTCTGTTTTCACTTTTGCCAATGTACATCGGGTTTGGTTTTCTTGTATTATTTAAACGGTTGTGGTTTCCTTTTTCCACGGAGGTTCAATAGAAGCCGCTGCAGGAGAGTTTTACCAACCATTGTGTATGCCCAATAATTTGTTATCATTTCCTTAGGTAGTAACCTATTTTTGTTCTGGTTTGGTTCGGTTATCTAATGGAAAGGTAACTGGCAATGCACTTGATGTGGTCTTGCACATGTGGGTGATAGAGTTGGGTTCCTTTTTATGCTGGGTGTACAGGTGGGTTTGGGAGAGAGGAGCATGCGCGAGAGAGTCTCCGAGTGTGTGCGACGCGTGTGTGTGTGGTGGGTTGTCTGTGTGCATATGTCCTGCCCGTGTATATGCACCCACACCATGTGCCCGTGCACACCAGTGACTACGCAGTCCCCCCTTTCTGGTTTAGCTGTGGGAAGATCTGAATCTGGGGCCGTTTGAAAGCAAAAACAAACCACTGTCTCTGCTTCTGAAACGGGAATCAGTAACTCTTTGCATTTTCTGTCCCACAAGATATGCAAAAACAATGCAATAATATTCATTTAAAAATACAATTGTGAGTTGTGTTGGCATTAAAACTGTATTTTAAAAAAAGACAGAAATTTAAGGGAAAAACACAAGAAGGCATTTTGCTTCAATATATTCCGTGTAATGTTTTATTGCATTGATAATGTTTCTGTTGAAGAAACCGTTATACTTGAATTCAGGTCAGTTTCAGTATTTTTCAAATATTTTTTTAAAACTGAATTGCAATTGTGCCAAGCGAATATAATGAATTGAATTAAGTTGGTTTTCGGATTCACTTCTTGTATATTTTGCTGCATGTAAAGTAAATCATTTTGTATTTGGAGTGTGACAAGCTTTACCTTTGAACTCAAGTGCTTTTCTATATGTGGTTGGGGGAAAGGGAACAAGTTTTCTTTAGTTTGCACAATGAGCAAAGGTATCACCAGTGTAGTCATTATTCTGCTCTCCACAAACAGGTTTGGACATTACTGTTTTGCATATCTTGTGTTTGCTTACATTTCCCTCAATTTTTCCAAAATCGTTTGCTGGGTATGTTTGTACCGCCTCTTGCTGTGAGAGACCAGGACCTATTTTATTCCAGTCTTCACTCTGTCCACTCTGCTCTGGTCATCTGATTTGGTACTTCTCCAAGAACAGCCCTTCACTGTGAGGTGCAGGGAGGCGTTCTGATGAGCCCTCAGTCACTGGGCCGTCATCCGCATCCCCCATGGAAGAGGTAGCTGGCTTTCCCTTCCCTTCCACCACACGGAATTTTCTCTTTGGCTTCCTTAGGAAAGTGTACACTAACCGGGAGGATAAAATTAAAGTCAGGCTGCTTGGAGGGAGGGGCATCCTCACTTCCGGATTCTTGTTGCTCTACCCAACAAGGACAGCAGGGGCTCGAGAAAGGAACTGGTGAAACCCTGATCCATCTGAAAGTCAACTCTGCGTGCTCCTTTCTCCATCCCTTCCTCACTCTGGAGCAGCCTTTCCTTCAGGCTTGCCCTAATGTTTGGGCTGCCGGGGAGGGGGCCAGGACAAGGGAAGAGGCATCCGGAGCTCACAGTGGGGGTGGGAACAGATTTTTGTGGGGGCATCTCTAATGCTCACTTATATCTCCCTAGAACATCACTCTTTTGGTGCTGTGTCCTTCAAATGTATGTCAACAGTGGTGGCTGAAAAGGGACTGCTTTGGGGAAAACAGGACCCAACCATTCACCCAGAATTGACCCATTAAATCTCTTCCAGTCCTAGTGTTCCCTGAGCCCCTCTTGGCACATATATAAGTAAGCTAGAAATTACAATAAGGGACAGTCCATTCCTCTATGACAGCTTGCTGGACTGATTCATGACAAAGTGGAGAAATGTACTCAATACTCCCCGGTTAACACAGTCTAGAAACAGAGTTTCTTTATGGATATCCACACCCAAGTCATCCAAACTTTCTTGATTCCTTTTCACTGCCATCAAGGTCCTCTAGAAATTGAGTTTAGGTATCATCCTTTGAAAAGTTCCCAAGATTTCTACCAGGAGGTACACACAGGCGTTCCCTGTCTAGGGCAGGAGGACTATCCTAGCTTGACCTTCTGATCCACTAGAATAAGACTGGCGTATGATGCCTGTCATCAGAACAGACTGGCACAAGTAGTGACATCAATGAACCACAGCACAATCTTCCAAGTGATGTCTACTCTCCACCTAAAATGGAATTTTCCCCATGACCTTGTAAAACATAATTGTCACATCTTCCATACCCCTCCTGACAGCCCCCAAGTGTCAGGAGAAAACAGTCAGGGGCTAAGGGCCCAAGGGACTTGAAGAAACAACAGTTTAAGGTCTGCAGTTTGGTCAACTTAATTCTTGTCCTCCGACCAGCCCTGCCTCTTTCATTTCCAGACCTTGGAGAATTTTTCCCAGCTTTGATTCAGAAGGTACTAGTTATAACCCCTTTCCTTCTTCTTAATCCAATAGGCCTCACTCTCACTGGGAAATCCACTCAAAGGAACAAGGCAATGTCTCTCATTCTATTTCCCAGTTCCAAATTCCAGGTGCTTGTCTGGAGTGAAGCTACCCGTTACTTTCTCCCAGCTTTTCTCCACCCAGCATGTCTCCTGCCCATGCAGCTGAAGACAGTGGGGCAACCTCAGGAGAAGCAGACCTTTCCATGCCCAAGTTCATCTCCTGAGCAACAGTGACACCTAGAAAATGAGGACTTTGGAAGTCACCCAAAAGATGGTGGCTACTTTATGGAGTCCTGAAGATACACAGCCACCACTCCTAAAGGCAAAGAAAGAAAACACGAATGTAGGTCAGGGATAGAGTGGAACCCTGGTCATCGGGGTTTTTAGCCTCATCGTGGGAAAGGTGGTAAAGGAGGATGATGGCATCTCCATCCCTAGAGGCCAAGAATTGAAATATCATTGTCAAGGATTAGAAACAATTCAGCAAAGAGGCCACAAAAAGGGCCTGCTGACTCCCAGAAGACCTCTTTAAACCCCAGGGGAGGCAAATACTTGCTGATGGAGTCTGGGCCGTTTCCATATTTTAAAGAAGACCTGCCTCTGGGGCAAATGTCAGCACAGAGAGGACTGGGAGGAGAATGGAGGCAAGAAAAGGGCATATTTTGACTCCCTCTGTGCCTCTTCCCAGTTCATGGAAGGATGTGTTCAGCTTACCCACCCACAGTGACCAGTGTGGTGGAGCCGCTGACATCTCAAGGATCTATTTGGGAAGGTGAGAAGAGTACTCATTCCATCTGGGGGTGTTGTTCCAGCCACATCAGCCTACCTGGTGGGATGTGGGGGTGTCTGCCACCCTGTCCCCCCTCTGCTGATGTCCCTCCCCTCAGGCTGTCCAGGTGCCACCTGACACAGGCTGCTGTGCAAAGACAGGCGGGGAAGCCCAAACCTCACTCCCAGGGAGGCCCTCAGCCGCCAGAGTCCAGGTTCTCCAGAGGCTACGATTTGAGGAGGTTGAGGGGGAAGACAGGAGGGAAAGAAAAGTCCTACAACTGTCAGGAATGGGGCACCTTTCCCTGTCCCTAAGCAAAGCTCCCTCTTCCCACTGCCCTCCCCAGCCCCAGCTCCCTGTCCTCCCCAACACCTAGTGAGAAAGACGGTGCGTGGAAGGGAGTCCCATGGGCAGATGCTTACACGACCTCTTTGTGAAGCCTCTTCTGGGTTTAACTTCATTCATCAATTTATTCTTATGTCAAAGCAATGAAACTTTTCTTTCTGGAGCCAGATACCAATACAACAGGTGAACGGGTTTCTGCCACATCTCTACATTGACGGGGGATGCTTGAACAACCCCCCTCACTACACAGACACACACCGTTAAGGCACAAGGGCTGGGGTTGAGCTCTAGATGAGGGACTTTCCTGCTCCTGCAAGGGTGAGCACTGTATACACAGACAAGGAGGGTGCAGTAGAGTGACTCCCTTGGATGGAAGTAGTACCATCAGAACCTACTATTATTATGACATAAATTCTATTTACATACATTGAGAGAATACTACAATCAACACTTTTTCCTGGGATGACTTTAAGAGGTTTGAGCCACAGCACCTGAAGTGGCAAAGATCCATGGTCTTTGTAGGGTATTAGAGAACTCTTCCAGTCACCTCTGAAAGCACTCTAGATCTTGCAGCTGAGTGGATGAAGTGTAACAAATCTGTTGCACGCTGAGAGGAGTCAGAATTAGCATTTTTCATGAAAGTTCCCCACGTCTCTACTAAGAATGAGGAAGAAAAGACTAAGACTAGGTAATTACACAGAGGCTTGAAATGTTACATCACCAGAGCCAAGTCCTCTCCCTTCAGATCAGTTACTGGCTGCTACACAGGGACACCCCCACCTTTTCAGGGCATCCCATGCACTCCACTTCTCAGGATCTAAGGAATTTGACTTTGTAGGGATCCCAGAAAGGGCACTGTGCCACTTCCCCTGGTGTGAATCAGACATACATTGTACATTCATTTCTAAAATTCACTCATGCACCTCAAACCAAGGTCATTATCCAAAAAAAAAAAAAAAAAGCTCTGGGTGGAAGAGTTTGTAAGTTTTAAGAGAGGGTCATTTCTATGTGAGGAAATGCAGAAATGGACAGAATGATTCTTATTCACTGTTTGGGTCTGGAGAATTCCCATTGTGGAAATCTTAGAGATCTCAAGTTTATTACCAAGGGAATAAGGAAAAAAAGGTGAGCAGGCACCAGGCCAAGCAGTGGCTCCCTTGCCAAGGAACCTGAGGCTGCAGGTTTCAGGGACCCCCTTGAAGAAACCTCTCCTGGCCATTGGCCAGGAGAAAAGAGAAGTCTCTCCTGTAGAGTCACAAGAGAAGCAAAAGAGGGTGGGTCACTGGGTCCTGGACATAGCCCCCAACCCCAAGACTTCCCAATATGGAGAAACTACACCAATGTTTAAAAGGGGAAAAGGAAAGAACTTGTACATCAAGGGAAGATGATTTGTAAACACACAGTCCTGTGCAGAAAGATCCCCTTCAGGAGGTGTCTCCAGCATCCCAAAGCTGTGCGCACCTTCTCTTTTCCTGCCTCAGGCCACCTATGCATCCAGCTGCAGCCCATACCCACACCTGAAATCCATCTCTTGAATCCCAGCCAGGTTATATACCACCCCATTGCCATGTCCTGTCCTGGCCAGAATGCATGCTGTTCCCCCAAGCCTCGTGGGAGTGAGGCCATGGGAAACAGAGATGAGCATGTCTGGACAAGTCTGTGATGGTAGTGGATGAGAATAACCCATGGCAAAACACGCACATTCATTAAGAAATAGGGCGACAGATTCCCCGTTGGTGAAGCACTGAAAGGTCTATTACTCTCATAATATTGCTGTTTTATTTTAATCCACCAGAGCTACCATGCAAAACTTTCCTCCTGTGAAACGCTCCAGATAAAGCTCCTCTAATCTCCCCTTCCCTCATGTCCTCCAGCTCAAACCCACCTTCATCCCCCAAACCAATCTGTATCATGCCTGTTATCAGAGAGGCACAGAAAGATGGGCAGTGCCTCCGTTGTCACCATTCCCCACACCCCTACACACCCCCACACCCTCCCCTCCAGGCTCCACGACTTCACAGTCTTACTGTTGTAAATATCATTGTACAGTTTGTAATCCTCAAATAATCCCATTGTCAGAGGCCTCGCCTGATGGGCCTTCTCACCCTCGAGAAAGGCCAGGGAATCTAGAAGGGGCAACCCTTCAAGGAGAGCTTCAGGGTCATCTCTGTGTGAGACACTATTGTATATTCCTGTAAGATTGCATTTTTATCTAAGGAATGATGTTATTTAAAAAACAAACAAAAAACACAAAAAATAAGAATTGCAAATAAATTTCTTAACAATGTCTACATTGACTTCATTGTATCTTCCCTCTTCCTTA